ATGTGTGTGAATAGAACAATTCCCTTGCAAGGAACTCCCTAGCAATGAATGTAGATAAAATACATAGATGTTCAATGAACTGCATCAAGATTTATCTGGAAATGAGGCAGAACAGAGCTAGCAAGGTAGAAAAACAAGATCCTACTTCCTTAACTCCTCAAGGCAAAGAGCCCCTGCCCTCTTTGGTCTTTGGATTACCCATCCCCTCAGGCACTGCGTCCGCGCATAATGGACAGTCACCAGATGGTGAATGCTGGAAACGCATCGGTGTTTTTGAAAGTGAAAACAGACAAATCACCGCAAATAAAGGAATCAGTGTCAGCTCTCTAGCTGGGAACCACCAAGGTTACAAAGCTAACGTGACTGGCCCTGCTATACCGAAACGGCTTAATTTCTTTCTGGCAAATCCACATTTACGGCAGTAAGATACTAAACACTTTCTTTCACTTTAAAAATATTTCGTTTGTCACTGCTGCAGTTTATGTCCCTCAGATGAGTAATACAAGGCAAAAATGAAGTGAGGTTGGGTGGTGTGAACAGCCTTCCCCTTCCATGTCAGCCACGTCTATAGAGAAGCTCACGCGGCCCTTTCCCTTTGCACTTCTCTCCTCTGTAGCAGGCCGCGGGGTGAGGGTGGGATTAGGCGGCCAATTTTACAAAACTCCAGGGAGCGTCGCCAGCCTCGATTTCCTGGGGTTATTCCTGGGAGAGAGGCGTTCTCACGGACAGCCACCCTGGGGAGGAGGAGGAGGAAAGGCACTAATGGATGAGGAGGCCCGCGCACCCCTCCGCCTCCCACCCCGGCGCGCCCTGGAACGCCCTGGAGCGCGCCCGGCTTCCCTCGCCCGCCTGGCCCGCGGCATCCGGCAGCCCCGCCTTCAGCCCGCCGGGCAGGTCCGCACTCCGCAGAGGCGAGCGCGCTCCGGTTCCAGCCGGGAGGTGGGCGGCGACCCATCCCGCTAGAATCCGTCCAGTCTCTGCTCGCGCACCGTGACTTCTAAGGGGCGCGGATTTCAGCCGAGCTGTTTTCGCCTCTCAGTTGCAGCAGAGAAGCCCCTGGCACCCGACTCTATCCACCACCAGGAAGCCTCCCAAAAGAGCTCTCGCCCTGTGGACGACTCGGAATCCCTGGAAAAGCCGGGAGGGAGTCGGAGGCGCCAGCCCACTGGGGAGGTGGCGCTGGGCGCGCGGGATGCGCGGGGAGCCTTCTCTGCAGGAGCCGCACAGTGCACTGCTGCGCGCTGGGCAGTGCGGGGAAGCGCCGCGGGAAGGAGCGGCTCCGAGCAACAGGTGCAGCACGCAGCCCCTCCGGGAGCCAGGGAAAACCGCCGGCGAAGATCTGGAGCGGTAAGGCGGAGAGAAGGGTCTTTCCACCTGCGCGGCTGCAGCCGGCGGATCCCTCTTCCCAGGCTCCGTGGTCGCGCAGCGGGCGGAGGCGCCCGGGAAGGGGACCCCAGTGCTCTCGAGATCACCGTCCCTTCCCGAGAAGGTCCAGCTCCGGGCTCCCGAACCCACCCTCTCTCAGAAGGTCCCGGCGCAAAGACGGTGCCACCAGGCACGGCCACCGGATCCCCGCTCCCGCTGGCTCGCGCCTCGGGGGAAGCTCAGACTCCTAAACTCGCACTCTCCGTGCTTTGCGCCGGGACCCCTGGCCACCCCCGGCGCCTACTATCCCGCCCTCCCTCCCCGCGCGCCCCGCCGCTCGCCGGGACAGCCCCGCGGGCCATGGAGCTGGCGGTCGGGAACCTCAGCGAGGGCAACGCGAGCTGGCCGGAGCCCCCCGCCCCGGAGCCCGGGCCGCTGTTCGGCATCGGCGTGGAGAACTTCGTCACGCTGGTGGTGTTCGGCCTGATCTTCGCGCTGGGTGTGCTGGGCAACAGCCTAGTGATCACCGTGCTGGCGCGCAGCAAGCCGGGCAAGCCGCGGAGCACCACCAACCTGTTCATCCTCAACCTGAGCATCGCCGACCTGGCCTACCTGCTCTTCTGCATCCCCTTCCAGGCCACCGTGTACGCGCTGCCCACCTGGGTGCTGGGCGCCTTCATCTGCAAGTTCATCCACTACTTCTTCACCGTGTCCATGCTGGTGAGCATCTTCACCCTGGCCGCGATGTCCGTGGACCGCTACGTGGCCATCGTGCACTCGCGGCGCTCCTCCTCCCTCAGGGTGTCCCGCAACGCGCTGCTGGGCGTGGGCTGCATCTGGGCGCTGTCCATTGCCATGGCCTCGCCCGTGGCCTACCACCAGGGCCTCTTCCACCCGCGCGCCAGCAACCAGACCTTCTGCTGGGAGCAGTGGCCCGACCCTCGCCACAAGAAGGCCTACGTGGTGTGCACCTTCGTCTTCGGCTACCTGCTGCCGCTCCTGCTCATCTGCTTCTGCTATGCCAAGGTGCACGCCGGTCGCGGGGCCGAGACGCGCGAGCGAACTGATTTCAATAGTCTGTGTCTTTCAGGTCCTTAATCACTTGCATAAAAAGTTGAAGAACATGTCAAAGAAGTCTGAAGCATCCAAGAAAAAGGTAATGATCACAAATATATATATATATGTTACCTCCTCCTCCTCCTCCTCTTCTTCTTTTCTAGACTGCACAGACAGTTCTGGTGGTGGTTGTGGTGTTTGGAATCTCCTGGCTGCCGCACCACATCATCCATCTCTGGGCTGAGTTTGGAGTTTTCCCGCTGACGCCGGCTTCCTTCCTCTTCAGAATCACCGCCCACTGCCTGGCGTACAGCAATTCCTCCGTGAATCCTATCATTTATGCATTTCTCTCTGAAAATTTCAGGAAGGCCTATAAACAAGTGTTCAAGTGTCACATTCGCAAAGATTCACACCTGAGTGATACTAAAGAAAGTAAAAGTCGAATAGACACCCCACCATCAACCAATTGTACTCATGTGTGATAAAAGATAGAGTATCCTTATGGTTGAGTTTCCATATAAGTGGACCAGACACAGAAACAAACAGAATGAGCTAGTAAGCGATGCTGCAACTTGTTATCTTAACAAGAATTCAAGTCGTTTTAATTAAATCCCACGTGTGTTAAAAAGTACTTTGATCCATTTAGGAAATTCCTAGGTCTAGTGAGAATTATTTTTCAATTTTATTTTAGTTCTAAATTATGTTTCAGAAACAAAAGACAATGCTGTACAGTTTTATTCCTCTTCAGACATGAAAGGGAACATATATATTCCATATATATGTTCAACTCTTCATAGATTGTGAACTGGCCCATCAATATGGTCAGGAATATTTGCAGTCTACATTTTAAAGCCAATTTATTTAGAAAAAAAAATTTGAGCTTTAATTCTTTAATTTTAAGAGAAGTAATATTGTGAACTATGTATTTTAAAATATGATCATGGACACACAATGATGAATTTTTTGGCCATTTACATAGACATATCTATTAAGTGGAAAGAAGGCTTTCTGAAGTCTGTTTGCACAGGTGGCATTTGCTTCCAATTGTAGCTAGCGCACAGAGCTTTGGAAGCCTGTCATTATGAGATACAGTCGGTTTACCTCAGGAGTCAATTCAGTGTTGTACTGGTGACCTGGGATGCAGTAGTAGGCACTGTTGATTCAAATTTATCCTGTGAAACTGGCTTTATAGAGTTAACAAAACAGAGTCAGAGACCACTGTCTTAACAGTGGAAGATGCAAATAAGTTTTTGAGAATAAAACTGGATTTTGAAATTTTACATTAGTACTTGACAAAAGTTTTCATTTTGCCTTGAATGGAACCTACTAAAAAGAGAGATGAAAAAAAATCAGCGAGGTTGATGTAGATAATAATTTCTATGGGACCAAAGACTAGACAGAATTCAGTAAGTCACATGAAGTAATGGTCATGCCTGTACATAAAGCATATTTCATGTTTGATTTAGATGACATTCAAAAAAAATCATGGGACTGAATATACCTGGGGTATCCTATCTTGTACAAATGCATGCTTTTTCATTAAATTTGTAATGATGTTTAATGAACATTTCCACCAAACATTATTTCCTCTAAAAATGTTAATTTGGGGTTAAAACCATCACCATTTGAATTTCAAATGTAGTTTTCATGACAATTTTATATTGATGTGTGTTTACAATGAGAAAATGGCATGAAAATATTAAATTGTCTTGTATCGGAAAAGTACTTTTCAGACTGTAAGACTTTGATATGTTTTAGGAGGCAACAAAAGCAAGAAGTTTTTTTTTTGTTTGTTTGTTAAAAAGGATTTGGCCAAGCACAGTGGCTCATGCCTGTAATTCCAGCACTTTGGGAGGTCCAGCTGTGTGGAATGTACTTGAGCTCAGGAGTTTGAGACCAGTGTGGGCAACATGGCAAAACTCGGTCTCTACTAAAAATACAAAAATTAGCTGGGTGTGGTGGCGCACGCCTGTAGTTTCAGCTACTCTGGAGGCTGATGTGGGGGATCACCTGAGCCCGGGAGGTCCAGGATGCAGTCAGTCAAGACTGCACCACTGCACTTCAGCCTGGATGACAGAGTAAGACTCTGTCTAAAATATATATATATATGTGTGTGTGTGTGTGTGTGTGTGTGTGTGTGTGTAATGTACCTCTGTGCCAAATCAGCACTCCACATGAAACATCAAATTTTAGATAAAAATGCAAACTTGACATAAGCCTTTGGCATGCTAATTTTTTTAGCTCATTCACTTACTTTCACTAATCATATTTCAGTGACTAGTGTTTACATTTGCAATGTTATTAATAACTCTCTGGATAAAAGGAAAGAAAAACGTTAGAAAGATTTTGAAGTGATGTATTATGTTTGTTGACTAGAAGAAGAAATTGTGTTTATGTGTAAGTGAGGGTCTTAAAGAATATGTCCTTTGCATCGAATGTTTTTTGCACTTTATTCAAATATATAGGAGCAGAAAAATTTTATCCTGACGATGATACTTCCTGTGATTTGTGGAACTTGAAGTTGCTGTTGCAAACTCCAGAACAACTTCTTTGGGTGTGAACTCACAAAACTGTGTAAAGAAGTGCCTTCTTGTTGTGTTTGAGTTTGCATGAATGGAAATGATTTCTTGCACCATGGCTATTTCTTTGTTTTCTCCTTCTGATCTGTAAGCATATAAATGGAAGTATTTAAAAAAATACTGTAGCTAATGTTGCTATTTTCTAGAGGCATGCCGAAAATGTGCTGTGCCTTTGGTCCTTCCCAGATGCTACTGGCACGTCTGAAGCTTGAGGCATGGTACAAAAAGTAATAGCTTGCGCTTGAAACCCCCCCCCCCCCGCCACTTTGCTAAATGTAAATGCTAATTGTTGCATTTTACAGTTAGATAGGATATACTTCCTGCATATTGTCATTCTAATCAATTCCTCTTACTCAGAGTTTTGGCTGAGTCTACTTCTAAAACAAATTTTGATAGGGATAATGACATCTTCTGCAAAGATCTAAACCTCTACAAAATTTTCTGAATAAAGAGTTTCAGAAGAACTCGTAAACAGAATGAAATTAACCAGAGAAGTATAGGAGTGTGTTGCGTTTGCCAAGCATCTGCTTCCCAGCTAGATTTCCCCCTAATATACAATGACCAATTCTGAAGCACCTTCTTTTCCGTCACTAAATAAAGACAGCTTCCCAAGGACACACTTTTTCTCCCAGCATCAGGTTGAGGGAGAAATATTGCTTATACCTTTGAAGTCAGGCTGCTTGAAACTCACATTTTCAGTTTACTTCAAAGAAAACTGATGCTTTCTAAGCAGATTTGGCTGTCTCAGTGCCCAAGGCAGCTGTTATTTTCCTAGGCTTTTTGCTTTCACGTAAGGAGACAGGCTTTGGGATATTTAGTAGCTGAAATGCTTGCTGTTTCACATGCATAAGCAACCATTTCAGTGTCCTGCTGATGAATACAGTGATGTGGATGGAAACGTTTTCTTGTCCTATATCCTGGGGATAGGAAACAGATTCTCTGTGCTCTTCTGACCGGGTATGTACTCAGCAACATGGGGGACTGAGGCCATTTTCTGAATACTTTAGGTAAATTACTTTTGCTTTTAACTAAATTGTTTTATTTTACACATTGGGAGTAAAACCATTTCCGCCCCATCCCAATCTCTTGTGCTTTTATCTTTTTTATCCTAACTCACTTCTATCCAGATTTCCTCTCGATAATATTTACCACAGATAAATTCATCTTTCAGCGCAGATATAACAAATCAGAGTGGGGAGGAGAGATGCTTAAGGAACTGCATGAGTCATGCAAGGCTCAGAACTTCTTGTGGCTCAACTCGAAATCATATTGCATTCCTGCATTCTCCCAGATGCTTTGAGGCAGTGCAGCGATCATTCTAATATGTTAACTGAGACCCAAGATCTCAGCAGGAGAGGACAGCTTATCCAAGCATCCCTTTCCTTTTCAGTCATGGCCATGGCTATCTGTAAACACCAAAATGCTCATGCTGAAGCAGCATTACATTGAGGAAAATAACCTATTGGGCAGCTTCATCATGTTCTTGCTTTAAATGATTTATCAAATACATGTATGTAAACTACATAGTCACTAACTGCGAAAATACATCAATGTGGCTACTTCCTCTGGAAAGTTACTGTCTAAAATTTGTAAATTTTAATCTTCACTGTTGCACATATTTTCCATGTCTTAAATTTGTAAGTGGGTTTCTATGAAAGGTAATCGTATTCTTCTTGACCATTAAAAATGTTGCATGTAAGGCTATTTCTCAAGTAGATGTTAATGACTTGTTTAATTATTGACTTACTTATTTTAAAAGCTGTATGTAGTAAGAACAAGTAGGTGGTTTAAAATTCAGATAGTTACATGTTGGCCTGGAAAGAACAAAATTATGAAATGGTAATTATATCTGATTTTATTTAACCATATTTTAATATTTTCTCTTTTAGAAGTGGAAAAGTTGAGCCTGAGGAAGAATTTAAAATGCTTAAGACATCTTTGATGGGGGCTGTATTTGCATTAGGCAGAGGTGTCTAAGGAGAGTGTATCGTGTATTGTGATGCATTAGCAGGATGTTTTGTTCATCGACTTGTGAAAGTGCTGTGGATAATAGATGGTGGTTTCTTTTCTTAGTGTGGCAGGTTCACTCACATTCATGTTTTTGACTTTAGCTGCCATCCTGGGGTTCTGAGGGTAGCATGTCTGTTTGACTGGGCAAGACCCTCACATACCTTGGCAGGCCCTGGCTTTCGTTTCTCTGTGGTGCCTGGTGCTACTCACAGGGCTGACTCACGGGCAGATGCTCCCCATCCTTCCCCATAGGCCCTGTTCCCGCATCCGATGATTCTCAGGTTTTGTTCTAGGTGCAGAAATAGTGGGAGAGGCCATAATCGTGAATGATGAATAAGAAGGGAAGGTGGGGCCGGGCATGTGACTTATGCCTGTAATCCCAGCACTTTGGGAGGCCGAGGCAGGTGGATCACCTGAGGTCGGGAGTTCGAGACCAGCCTGACCAACATGGAGAAAACCCGTCTCTACTAAAAATACAAAAATTAGCTGGGGGCACACATGTGTGATCCCAGCTACTCAGGAGGTTGAGGCAGGAGAATTGCTTGAACCCGGGAGGTGGAGGTTGCAATGAGCCTAGATTGCACCATTGCACTCCAGCCTGGGCAACAAGAGTGAAACTCTGTCTCAAAAAAATAAAAATTAAAAAAAAAAAAGAAGGTGGCCAGTGAGGGTTTTATCTTTGTATTCACTGGAAATAACCTCAGCTGAATTTTCTCTCTGAATCTTTTCAATGTTGGCTCCATTTGCCATACTCAGACAATTGCTTGAAGAGCTGAACTGTTAGCTCAAGATTTCGTTGGCACTGTTGGATAGAAAGCCTCTCCTTTTCTGCTGGAGAAGAGATTTCTCAGGCCAAGTTGTGTAGCTCCAAATTCTCCGCAATTAGAGAAGGCACAGTAAAGAAAAGATCCCTTGCTGATGGAATGGACTGGAACTGAGCTCCACTGTTTAAATTTTTGACTCTCAGGTAGTGGTGATCGTTATGGTAACCCATGAACTCGGATGAATTTCGGGGCCTGCTGTGGGTTTTCTATGGGACACCATATACCACAGTACTGTATTTCAAAATATTGGATATTGATTATGAACACTGGAACTATTTATGTGTCATCATTCCAAAGACCATTGTGATCTATGAAGCTCCTTTATTTGCTGGCTAGATTGTCCAAAAACAAGCTCACTTGTTTTTGGGCAATCTAGCCAAGGTGTCACATAATGGAGAAAAATGCAGATGGTCCTGTGGCTGGTGTGAATGAAGAATGACCTGGGCCCAACATAGAACTTTTCCAGTATGGTGAGCATCAAAGTAGGCAGACATCCAAAAGCCAAGTGAAGGGCAGATAGATCCCCAGGTGCCACCCAGGCTCTGCAGGCAAAGCTCTCAGGGCCCCATTTGTGTTTGTGTGGCCTGCACTGTGTAAGTGTCGTTCCCCTAGGACTTCTGCAATGGGATACCAAAGATGACGTGTAAGGCCTTCAGTATATAATGGACTTGTGCCAAGTACCTAAGGGTTCACTGCCTTGTTTGAGGAATCGCAGAGCATCATTTCTGATTGGTTCTTAGAGCCTGCATCTTGTACCACTGGGACTTCTGGAGACCTCTGGGGACCGTTGACTATGCTGGGAGGGTGCAGAAATGAAGCTGATGGCAGAAGCAGGCTCCCAGCTCCTCTTCTTCTGCTCAGCCAGGTGATTCTTACCTCCATTGGCCTTTGGATGTCTGCGTAATAATTTGTTGAGAATCATTAGAGAACAACTAATCCAAAAAATCTATCATCCTTTATTTGTGTTGACTTTCTGATTATGCCTTCATTCACTCTTTTTATTACTTATACACATGTCTGTTTTTATTCTTCCCTACTCTTTTCTTAAAGTTGGTCATATTTCTACACTTGAGATCTTCCAGTTTCTGTGAATGTTGAGGGGTTCACAAAGTGGCTTGGCCTCAGACCTCTATATCCTTGTTGTTCTGTTTGGACTTAGGACTTTTTTCCTGGCTATCCTGCCAATACTTTTCCATCTAACAGAAACGCAAGCTTCAAGAGCAAGTTATTTTTATAACAGATCATGTGAGCAATTCCTCCATAGCATTGGTTGTAGAACAGGTCAGTTGGCATGTGGCCTCCTGAGGGCCTTGCATGGGGTTCTGGACCCAGCGGGGGCCACATCTCTGAGAATTCGTTCCCTGTGGGTGTCTGGGGTGCATCGTTACTTCTGAGATGTTATGACTCAGCAGATGAGATTTGTCCGTCTGCTCAGTGAGAGGAATTCCAATGCTGGGTCTTGACTCCCGCTGCAGGGAGCTCTCTGGGCCCGGGCATGTTGGATGGAGTTGTGATGGGTGTGCCTCCCTCGGACTTACTCTGGCCAGGAACTGCATCTGCTCCTCTAAGGAGATTTGAGCAGGTGAATGGAGTTTCTGTCATTCCTGGTCTAGAGTTCATGTGTGAAGGTCAAATATAGGTGGGGACTTGGCAGCACACAACTCTGAGTGAAAGACACGATCAGCGTGATAGACAGGTGTCTTGCTATGTGACTTGCCATTGCGGTCACTGGTTATACAAAGTCTCTGTTTAGAAATAGCAAAGATCCAAGAAAGCAGAAGAGTGGGGGTGGGAGTGGGGCTAAATGTGTTGCTCTTCAGTGGAAATCTGCCCATTTTGTTGAAAAGAAAGGAAACAGGGTACACAAATGCTGTTTGGGAACATTGTGTCAGGATCACCTAGCTTTGACGATGAGAGTGTTTTTTAAAACGGAAACCATGTCATTTTCCTTCTAGAGAGAATTTCCTGGTATGTCAATGTAGCTTCAGAAATAGGTCTCAGTGTTCTGGCTCAGGGCGAGGTTACAAAAGAGGCTTCGGTAGCGTCCTCAGGCCCGCGTGCCCTGTGTTCTTAACAGCCTCATGGGGCCTAGAGGAACTTTTACATGGTAGACACTGAGTGAATACACAGATTCCTAGATTTGAGATATTTTCAAAATAGGGCTAGCATGTATAAAGAATCAAACTTAGTCATTCCATTGAAGTGAAATTGGATTATAATTTAGAAATATTTATAAGCCAGAAATGGTTGTGTAAATGTTAGTTTTCATATTTTGGTTTTCTAAGAGTCACATTTTATTGCCATATAGCACAAAATTTGACAATGAGGTATAGAAATCCAAAATTTTCTTGGGTACAATTGAACAAATCTTTTAATCTCTTCAGTTCTATCTGCCTAAGTGAGGAGAGTAGTTGTGGAGCATTGTAGAAAGGATAAAATGAACATTAGGATACTGAGGGTTTGGTCTGAATTCTGTTTTTTCATTGCTACTGGAAGTGCTGTCTTTGGTATCCTCATGCATACAAGAAGGATTTGGAAAATGTCAGTGAGTTTGAAACTGGCTGTACAGTTGAATGAGCTGGGCAGTTGAAAGTACCCGTGATGCTCTGGCCTTACCTTAGATCAGAGATTCTTATATTTTATCAAGCATCAGAATCACCTGCAGAGCTTGTTGAATGCAGATTGTTGGCCACATCTCCAGAATTTCTCATTCAGTAGATTTGGGATGGAGCCCAACGATTTGCAGCTGGTCCAGAGACCACCTTGTGAGATCTACTACCTGATTTAATTGGTTTGAAGGTGAAGGTGGAGTCCAGGCTTTTTAAAACAGTGTCTGTATTTTCAGAGCAGATAACCAATCAAATTGAGCAGATGGTCTTTTAAAGTCTAAGCTTCTATGGTTCTGTGAAAAAAATTGTTTACATGGAATTTAAATCATTCAGAATTTTTATTGCTTACATTGATCAGATCCATAAAATATCTGTTTAACTATTACATTACCCTAGCTACAGAAATTTGTAAGTTTTCAAAAGCATGAAGGAGTTTAATAACTTGTAAGACTTTCAGAGATTGTTATAATTTTTGCCTCAAAAAAATAAAATAAAATAGCTTGGTGGAAAAGAGCACCTATGCATTCAATTTGTTTCCCTCAAATGCTAAGGGTTAAAATAGTACTCAAAATTGTTAGATGTGAAGTTTTGAACCCAGTGTTTAAACTCAGTGTTTAAATATTTGCATGTCTTTCTATGTGACTGCTAATTTTTAACTACATTATTATCTCTAAGAGATAAATAAACTTTCCCTGTACTTAAAGTTTTTAAATTAAGTATCTTCTGATAACATAAGTAGTATGAGTAAGGAAAAAAAATCTATGTGTACTGTATTTTTAAATTTTAATAAGGTTTGATATGGTTTGGCTCTGTGTCTCCACCCAAATCTCACCTTGAATTGTAATAATCCTCACGTGTCAAGGACCAGCAGGTGGAGATAATTGAATTATGGGGCCGGTTTCTCTCATACTGTTCTTGCGATAGTGAGTTCTCAGGAGATCTGATGGTTTTATAAGCATCTAGCATTTCCCCTGCTGGTACATTCTCTCTTCGCCTGCTGCCATCCATGTAAGATGTGACTTGCTCCTCCTTGCTCTCTGCCATGATTGTGAGGCTTCCCCACCACTTGGAAATGTAAGTCAATTAAACCACTTTCTTTAGTAAATTGCCCAGTCTCGGGTATGTCTTTATCAGCAATGTGAAAACGGACTAATACAACGTGATTGTTTAAATGCTGATATGAAAGCAGTGCTGAATGTGGATCTTCTTATGCCAGATACTGTTATAATTATTCTCTAGAGAGCTGGCCATACAATTTATCTCATTATTTATAGATCTAGCATGAATGCCAGTAAGCTGACAAAGCCAAAAGCCAAAAACTAAGAGTTTGTATTAATCCAGTTAATGCCAAATCTAGTCATCCTCCATCATCCTACCTCTGTGTTCTGCATGAAATATAATTGGCCTTTGTGATGGAACCAGTTTTCTTGCATTGAAAATAAAATTTGTTCCTCAAAATGCTCTAGTTTAAGAGTGTGCTTTTTTTCCCA